TTATGTTTTAAAAATAAAAGTGTTCTTATCTTTTGGGGGTAACATTCTGATATAATTACTGATAAAATATTATGATGCTTCAAAACAATATGGGAAGGGGAAAAAGTTGGAGATATATTTGGGGCAAGTGTGTGAAATAAGATTAGCCATAAAAGGTAATTTTTTAAACTGGATGATGGTTACATGGGGGATTCATTACACAATGTCTACTTTTGTATATATTTGAAGTTTTCTTTCTTTTTTTTTTTAATTATACTTTAAGTTTTAGGGTACATGTGCACAGCGTGCAGGTTTGTTACACATGTATACATGTGCCATGTTGGTGTGCTGCACCCATTATATTTGAAGTTTTCTATTTTAAAAAGTTTTTTTAACTTACCAAGAAATATGTATCTATTGAGTGTAGGTTTTGATTAATAAAAAGGAGGAATTTTCCACATAAATTATGTAGCAGAGGCTGAGTGTGGTAGCTCACACCTGTAATCCCATCAATTTGGGAGGCTGAGGTGGAAGGATTGCTTGAAGCTAGGTGTTTGAGACCAGCCTAGGCGACAGAGCATGACTGTGTTTCTGAAAAAAAGAAAAAGGAAACAAAAAGAAAATTAAGATCTGTAGGTTGAGCCGTAGATTAGAAAGAACTTGTAATCTTTATTTGTTTTAAAAAATGTCCTTTGAAGAAATTAAGTCAACCTTCTTAAGCCCAAGGTGAAAACTGCCTCTCAGAATCATATAATATATCACATGTCAAACTCATATCACTTTATAAAGCAGATTGCTAAGCAATTACAAAAGGTGAGTTCTCAAGACTTAGTAAAACTGATTTGGAGTTCAATTATTCATGTGCTCTCTTTCTGTGTATTTACTGAGTATTGAGCTTGTTGTTGTGCTGATTTTCAACCTTTGGAAATAAAAGCATGAGAGTTATTGCTTTGTTGCTATGTTTTAGGCAACAACCAGAGGCCCTAGTTTTACTTTTCTTTTTCTACTCTGACTTGAGTCTGGTAGAAAATTAATTCGGTTTCTTAGCAACCCAGATGAGCAAAACTTAAATATACTTTAGCTTCTTTTGTAAAGCAAAGGATAATGTTAAACTGTTAGTCTCTCTTGGCTTTACAGAAAAGATTTGCTGAGATATATTACTCTAAAACTTTTATGAAAAGCTATCTTTCAAATGGTAAGTGAAGTAACTGGTTTTCTAATGAATGCACAAGCTTCACCTATTTCCATGTGTGTTGCAGATTCCTCCATGTGAAAATGCCCCCCACATAATATACCATGAGTCTCAGAGAGGCACAAGAGATAGGGATATTGCAAAGAGGCTGCAATATCCTTCACGACAGGATCTCAACTCCAAATGGAAAAAAAGTGTTCTGCAACCTCCACAATGTAAAATGAAAGTTAATGTATGGGAAATAAAGCCTCCTGATTTTAGCTACAAACTGTATACATCTTTGAGAATTCCAGAAAGATCATCAAAACCAATTAAGGAAGAAAAAAGGAGGAAAAAAATCAGTTTTCCAGAAACAATGCTTCACTTGCCCAGCATAAGGAATCATCCTAAGGAGGTTACAGCTCCTAAATTTATAACTACATTTCCACATCTGGATTTACAAAAAGCAAAGTTAATGTTTGTGAAGAGTGGACAATATCCAAGGGGTGTATATGTCAATCCCAAACCACATGACTTTCGACAGGTAAAAAAGAGCATTTGAATAAAAACTATTTAATAATATTGCAATCTTTCCTTTACATATCTAGTACCAACCTGGTTTACCAAACTTTGAGACAACTTATGAAAAGGACCCCTTTGGATTAAAATTTAAATCACAACACTTAAGTACAGGTAAGCTGTTAAGATGTTATGAATATTGGAAAGCTAAGCCTCTCATTTGTCTTCCTATCTCTAGTACATGGGTACCAGTTACCGAAAGATGATAAACAGAAGACTAGTACAGAAAGATTTATCACCCACAAGCATTGTGAATGCACCTGGGATTCAAAACTAATTTTGACGAAAGCCCCATGGCCTGTTAGATCTGCTTCATATACAGTGAGTTTGACTTTCTCTATAGCTGTTGGAAATTACTAACTTCCTTTGTACCATCTTCCTTCAGAGACATAGAAGGCAGCGTGATGCATACAGTGCATTTATGGATCGTGTGGAAGAAAAGTTTACAAAGATATGCAAGAGCAGGTGGGCAAAAAAATTAGGATTTGTTGTTAGATCATTGCTTCTTGGTCTGCCTTTTATCTCCAAGGTGTTGGTGTCCAGAGGAGAAATGGAAGAAACAGGGGCAAAAAGCTCAGGTAACAGAGACTACTGTAATCAGCCATGACATTCTGTTCACACATTTCTCTTTTGTTCATTTAGATAGCTGATGGACCAAAACAGCATAGGGCTTCCTGAACTCTGGCCTGAATGTTCATCTCCCGTGCATTTCCCAGTGAGAACATTGATGAATTCTGGCACCTTCCTGGATTCTACAGAAATCTGCACTCTCCCAGAGGCATGAGAAAGTGCTAAAACAACAAATGAAAGTTGCATAATTTGAAATTCCCTTGTTACCACAGGGATCAGAATCCAATCATAAGGCTTTTGATTTAGTTTGTGAAAGTTAGATCTTGCAACTATGAGTGGAAATGCTGATAATGTGCTTTCTGTTAATGTCCAAAGTTAAAGATGCTCTAGTCTCAGGTAAAGCTAATGTGAGACAAACAACAATAATGCTTACTAATTTTGACCACCATGTTTCTCTAAGGCCAAAGATTGCAAATTTTATCTGTTTGCCTCCTTCATAGAAATAAGAATTCTCTGGATATAGCATATATTCTACTAAAGGATGACTGTTATGCTGTGTGGGAAAGTAGTAGTTAAAAATCAAATATTTTTACTTTAAAAAATAGAGAACAAGGTAGCAACCAGAATTGAAGTCACTGAAATATAAATGGGGCACTTTCCCAGAGGATGTCATCCAAAGACAAAAAAATAGGAAAGTTTAATTCATGACACAGTGAAGTTCTTCTACGGTTTAAATTGTTCCTAGAAATAGATTTTATTTTCAGGAATCATAGGATACCAGATGGTTAGTGATAGTGTTTATTTCTGAAAAAAAAAAGAAGAAAAAGAAAAGAAAAGAAAAAGAGTATATGTATGAGCTTTGTGTTCACATATACAAGGTGGCATAGGTTGAAATAATCAACATTTATTTAGTATGTTTATGGCATATTGAAATCAATATTTGAATCTTCATTTTTCAGTTTTTTCTAATACACTTTAAGAAGCTTCTCTGAGACACTCAAGTATATCAAAAGAGAGAAGATCTCCAAGTAACAGAAATAATAAATGTCCTTCTTAAAGAACACCAGGCTTGGAGAATTTATAGTTCCAACTAGAAGGAAAGGTCTGTCTTTTAACATGTTAAAATAATTTTCTAAATTTTTGTTTAAATATTTTGAGGGAAAGAAAACAAATGACTTGAAACTTCTTTGCTTCTGATCAAGATTTGATGATTATAATTGAAAATTAATAAAAGGGGAGGGTAGGATTTAATGCTATTGCCAGTTTTATCAAATGGATTATCCTATCACCTTTCCAATTTCACTATGAAAACTACTGAAATAAAGGCAAGTACGTATTTAATAGCATTGTTGACATAAGCAACATTAAGTGGA